GATCTGACCTGTCGTCCCCACCCACCACCCATGCCCTGGGGTTTCACTGGGCTGCCAAGAGCTCCTTCCTCAGGCCCTTGACCCAGGCTGTCTGCTCTCCCCCATTCTCTTCCTGTCCACCTGGCCAGCCACTGCCCACTTCCTCCCATCAGGCCAACTCAGCAGTCCCGGATGCTGGGAATCCCACACTGCTCCAGCCTGAGGCTACAGTGTGTTTGCGAATCGCCTGTTTCTGCTTGTTTCATCTTGGTGGGGGCTGCTCCTGTGGCCCAGGGGTGTCCTCCCAGCTCCTGTGTCTCCACGTGCTGCAGGCCTGCAGGGGTGCCCGTGGCTGCTCCATTCACGCCCCTCCAGGAGCCCCGTCTGGCCCGGGGTCGGTCATCCGGCAACTATGGGGTGCCGCTAGGTCTGAGGAAAGGGGCCTAAGCCTGCGGGCTGCGCGCTCTTCAGCAGGACCCCCTCCTGCAGACGGCCTTACCAAAACCCGAGGCCTGGCCCCGCTCCAAGGCGCAGCCCCCAGGCCAGGCCTTCCCCGCCTCTGGAGTCATGACCCCTCTCCTCTGGGGCTCCACCGGCCTCTGGTCAGCAGGACCGGACCTGGTTGGGAGGGATGTGGCCAACAGGCCCAGGTCCCAGTGTTAGGAAGGAGCAGGCCCGGCCGCCCGCGAGGCGGAACCACCAGGTGGGCCACCTTCCCTACCGCCACCCCGAGGTTCCAGTGGACATCAAAACCTCGGCTCCATCAGAGGCTCCAGGACTCCGATCGGGACAGCGCGGGGGGCGAGGCCAGGGTGAGGGCGCGGCGAAGGAGAGACGCACAGCGCGGGGCGGGCAAGGAGCCTCCCTTCCGCGCCAAGGCCCCCCCCAACCCTCGAGGCGCTTGGACCGTGGGATAGTCCTCCGGCGGCGCCCGAGCTCCGGCCCCGCCCCCGCTCCGCCCCGCGCCTGCTATTGGCGGAAAGTTCCGGGCCGCGCCGCGACTGGCCGACACGCCGCAGGCCCCGCCCCCTTCCCGACCCGCTCCAAGGCGGCCCCGGCGCTGGGGCTGCGCGGCAGGCGGAGCGGCCGCGGGCTTGGGGGCTTCGCCGGGGCCGGGCGGCCGGCGCCCCCGGCTGCTCCCGCCGCCGCCCGGACCCGCGCCCCGCCGGGGCAGCGGTGGTGAGAGCCCCGACTCCCCGGACGCCGCCCGCCGTGCCATGGGGTTCCCGGCCGCGGCGCTGCTCTGCGCGCTGTGCTGCGGCCTCCTGGCCCCGGCTGCCCGCGCCGGCTACTCCGAGGAGCGCTGCAGCTGGAGGGGCAGGTACGGTCCGGGGGGCTGTCCCCGCACTTAGGCGTCTCAGCGCCCCGTCCCGTCCTGTCCCCAGCGGCCTCACCCAGGAGCCCGGCAGCGTGGGGCAGCTGGCCCTGGCCTGTGCGGAGGGCGCGGTTGAGTGGCTGTACCCGGCTGGGGCGCTGCGCCTGACCCTGGGCGGCCCCGATCCCAGAGCGCGGCCCGGCATCGCCTGTCTGCGGCCGGTGCGGCCCTTCGCGGGCGCCCAGGTCTTCGCGGAGCGCGCAGGGGGCGCCCTGGAGCTGCTGCTGGCCGAGGGCCCGGGCCCGGCAGGGGGCCGCTGCGTGCGCTGGGGTCCCCGCGAGCGCCGGGCCCTCTTCCTGCAGGCCACGCCGCACCAGGACATCAGCCGCCGCGTGGCCGCCTTCCGCTTTGAGCTGCGCGAGGACGGGCGCCCCGAGCTGCCCCCGCAGGCCCACGGTCTCGGCGTAGACGGTGAGTGGCGGTCTGGTTGGGACAGGGTGGGAGGCCTCTCCTCACCACCCCCTCTGCATGCCAGGTGCCTGCAGGCCCTGCAGCGACGCTGAGCTGCTCCTGGCCGCATGCACCAGCGACTTCGGTGAGTGTCCCCGCCATGGGGGGAGCCTGGAGAATGCCTACCGCAGCCACATGCCTCCCCACAGTAATTCACGGGATCATCCATGGGGTCACCCATGACGTGGAGCTGCAGGAGTCTGTCATCACTGTGGTGGCCGCCCGTGTCCTCCGCCAGACACCGCCGCTGTTCCAGGCGGGGCGATCCGGGGACCAGGGGCTGACCTCCATTCGTACCCCACTGCGCTGTGGCGTCCACCCGGGCCCAGGCACCTTCCTCTTCATGGGCTGGAGCCGCTTTGGGGAGGCCCGGCTGGGCTGTGCCCCACGATTCCAGGAGTTCCGCCGTGCCTACGAGGCTGCCCGTGCTGCCCACCTCCACCCCTGCGAGGTGGCGCTGCACTGAGGGGCTGGGTGCTGGGGAGGGGCTGGTAGGAGGGAGGGTGGGCCCACTGCTTTGGAGGTGATGGGACTATCAATAAGAACTCTGTTCACGCAAGCTGCTGTGGACCTGGTCTCCTGTGTCCAGCCCAGCCTTGGGCCTGCCTCGCAGCTGTGAGGATGGCTCCAATTCCTGCCTCCTGGCGGGAGACTGAGGCTCAGGGGAATGGTATCTTGTTCAAGACCATTTGGCAACTGAGAGGGAGAGCAGATGTCAGGAGGAGCTACACCCACATTCCGGGGAGGGGCCGCTGCTGGGTGGGGGGCACGTGGGGACCTGCACTCATGCAAGCTTCTGCTCTGCTGCACCCACCAGCCCCGTCCTTGCCCGCACCCTTGCCTGCTTCCCTGGCTGGCTCCCACTTGCCTCCCGTGCCAGGTGCTTCTGGGGCTCAGCAGGAGAGGAAAGGGGCAGAGGGGCATAGGGTCCCTCGGGTACGGTGGGGGCAGGCGGGCGCACAGCGCTCCGGCTCTGAGCCAGGCCTGTGAGGGAAGGGGCTGCAGGCTGGCAGGGTGCCGACTTCCCCCATGGCTGCTGTGAGCCCGCAGAGTCATCCTTGGCCCCGTCCCGCCCTTGGGGAAGAATGGGCCCCTCTGTCCTCAGGCCCCTTCGACGTGCTGAGCATCCAGACGTGGCGAGGAGCCCGAAGGGTGTGGGGTCCCCTCTGCAGGGTCCTGCTTGTTGCCTGTTTCCGGCGGGCGGGGTGCACAATGGGGTCTCTAAGGACCGTTTCCCGCCACTGGCCCCATTGTCACTGTCTCCGCCTTCCTCCTCGGCCTTTCAGCCGCATAAAGGGCCAGTGAGGTTTGGGACAGCCACAGCCCAAGGCTCCGAGGCTAAAAGCCCCTGGGTGGGGGTGTTCCAGGACACCTGGCCCTGTGTGAGCTGCCTCCTCTCACCCCAACCCCTCGGATCCTGGGAAAGAGACAGCCATGGCTCAAGGGCCAGGGACCCCTGGGCTGAGCCCCAGAAATGGCTTTCCATTCTCGCCTGGGCCGGGGTGGGGGTGGAGGCCAGAGGCCCTGCCCAGGCAGATGAAGCCCCCAGCTTTCAAGGGGGAAACTGAGGCTGTGTGAGGGACACAGCTGTGCAGGGCCCACAAACACGGTCCTTTCTCTAGGTTAGCGGATGCAGATGCCTGATGAGTGCCATGCCCTCTGTGGACACCTGGGGAGGGGGGTCACCTCCAGCGCCGCCCTGGGACTTCCACTGCACGTGCAAGAGACTTACCCTTTCACACAGATCACCTGCCTGCCGCAGGGCTGATGAGGATGGGTGAGGAGCGCAGCCACTGGGTGTCATGCACTGTGGGGGTTCTCCCACCTTCTGCCCCTCCTCAGGTTCCTTGCTGCTTCTCTCCTCTCCCAACTGTGGCACGCTGAGGGCTCAGGCACAGGACCGCTCCTCTGGGGCAGCCTCCAATAACCCTTGGACAACCTCCACTTTTTCATCTTCAGCCCTGACCACTCCCTGGGGCCCATAGCCTTACATCCATCTGCCCCCAGCCCAAACACTTCTGCAAACACTAGAAAAGGAGGTAGCCCGTGTGCCCTCCTGCACCGCCTCCTCCACTCCTGTCTTGGAGAGGCTTTCCCGTGGGCCGAGCAACCCCCTTACCTTTGGCACTTGCCCTGATTCTCTGGCCAGCTTCCTACAACCTCTCCTTTTCAGCCACACCCAAGTCCACCTGTTCACAAACACCCTGGGCTGGGCCCTGGCCGAACCCTGGCTTCTACCTACCTGTCTCAGGAAGTGCCTGAGCCTTGCACCTACAGACCCTCCCAGAGAAAGCCCTGGCTTTGCAACCAGCTGTCTTCTCATGAGACACAGGGCCACAGGAGCACCACGGTGCCCAAATGGGTCTTGGAGCATTAGACCAGGGGCTTCATGCCTGCCCTGGGGACAGGTGGCCAAAGTGGCATGGGAGATAGGGAGACAGTGTGGGTGAGCAGGTGGGCAGGAGCTACAGGAGCCTGGGGCCTGTGGATCACAGACACCGCCAGGCAAGTGCCAGTTCACACAGGTACAGGTGGCTGCAGAGTGCCCAAAGGCCAAGCAGCAGAGTGCCTGGTGTGGACGGGAGAGGAGTGGGGAGGTTGGGCGCAGTGGCTCACGCCTGTAATCCCAACACTTTGGGAGGCCCAGGCAAGCAGATCATGAGGTCAGGAGATGGAGACCATCCTGGCCAACATGGTGAAACCGTCTCTAATAAAACACAAAAAATTAGCCAGACATGGTGGCATGCATCTGTAATCCCAGCTACT